TTTAGCCAGGTTGGAGGGAGGTGGAGAGTGGGAGAGAGCATTCCAGGTAGAGGACTGGGAGGTGAGATGGGCGGGCAGGATAAGAATGGCAGGATGTTCAAGTGCTTGAGTGGGGGCTGTGCATGAGTTTGCTTTGAACCTTGGATGTCTCCAGAGGGCACTGGGGAGCCAGGGGAGGGCTGTGAGCAGGGGGAGGCAGGTTCAGCTCTGGGTATAGAAGGACCCTGGCAGGGAATGGAGGAGACTGGGCAGAGGAGGGAGACGGGGCAGGAAGAGAAGACAGAGCCTGGCCAGTGAGAACTAGGGGGAGGAGGGTTGGACTCAGATCGACAGTGGTGACAGGGAGGGAGGAGGTGGGAATGTTCTCCAGCATTTGCGAAGACAGTGAAGCCATCCTGGAGGTGTGAGGAAGTTTGGGTTAGAGGAAAGAGTCTGAGTTTAGCGGGACACAGGCCATGTGAGGGCCTCGGGGATGCGGAAATGCAGCTCTGGTCTCAGGATAGAGGCCCTGGCAGGAGATAGCACCTGGAGACTTGGTTCTGAGGGCAACAGAGAGCCGTGGGAGGGTTTGGAGCAGAGGAGGAGCAGGGTCAGATGTATCTGAGGCTGCAGGCAAGACAGAGTGGAAGGAGCCAGGAGGCTGGGGAGGAGGAAGCCTGCTCTGAAGCTGTGGCCATCAGAGGTGGGGCTCTCGGAAAGGTCACCTCACCCTCCTCCAGGAAGTCTTCCTGGCTTTGTCTCACAAATTTGCTCCCACATTTTTAGCTGGGAATGTTTTCTCCAGCTTCCCCCTGGGGGTGGGGAGGGCAGGGATCAGGCTGGGCCTCTCTGCAGATGGGACCAGCTAATGAAGAGAGTGGGATGAGGTGGGCAGCTCAGCCACCACACTGGGGTTGAGGATCTTGGCACCTCCCTCTGGGTCTGGCTCCCTTCCCCTCCCAGGAAGCTAAGCTACCAGTCCTGTTGGACTCGTCTGACCCGGGAGGGATGGGTGCAGTCCTGGGTCTCTCTCCAGTGTCCTTTCAGTGAGGCCAGCACCATGGACAACCCACAGGCTCTGCCACTCTTCCTACTCCTGGGTAAGTTCCCTGCTCAGTCCCTTCCCTGTCAGCCTCCCCCAATGCCTTCCTCTCTTCTCTGCAGCCTCCTTGGTAGGGATCCTCACCCTCAGAGCCTCTTCTGGACTTCAGCAAACCAACTTCTCCTCTGCCTTCTCTTCAGACTCAAAGAGCTCTTCCCAGGGGCTGGGTGTGGAAGTTCCCTCCATCAAACCTCCCAGCTGGAAAGTTCCAGATCAGTTCCTGGATTCAAAAGCCTCTGCTGGAATCTCTGATTCCAGCTGGTTTCCTGAGGCCCTGAGTTCCAACATGTCTGGGTCCTTCTGGTCAAATGTTTCTGCTGAGGGCCAAGATTTGAGCCCGGTTTCCCCCTTCTCTGAAACCCCTGGTTCTGAAGTATTTCCTGATATTTCGGATCCTCAAGTTCCTGCCAAAGACCCCAAGCCTTCCTTCACTGTTAAGACCCCAGCTTCAAACATTTCTACTCAAGTCTCCCATACCAAACTGTCTGTTGAGGCCCCAGATTCAAAATTCTCCCCGGATGATATGGATCTTAAACTCTCTGCCCAGAGCCCTGAATCCAAATTTTCTGCAGAGACCCACTCAGCTGCAAGCTTTCCCCAGCAGGTGGGGGGCCCACTCGCTGTGCTGGTGGGGACCACCATCCGGCTCCCCCTAGTCCCAATCCCCAACCCTGGGCCCCCCACCTCTCTGGTGGTCTGGCGCCGGGGCTCAAAGGTGCTGGCAGCTGGGGGCCTGGGGCCAGGGGCACCTCTGATCAGCCTGGACCCTGCTCACCGAGACCACCTGCGATTTGACCAGGCCCGGGGGGTTCTGGAGCTCGCCTCTGCCCAGCTGGACGATGCAGGGGTCTACACGGCTGAGGTCATCCGGGCAGGGGTCTCCCAGCAGACTCACGAGTTCACGGTGGGTGTGTATGGTAAGTGGGCCCTGGCGTCCGGCGTGCAGGCGGGTGGGTCCTGAGCCCATTCTCCCTCTCCCAGAGCCCCTACCCCAGCTGTCGGTTCAGCCCAAGGCTCCAGAGACAGAGGAGGGGGCGGCCGAGCTCCGGCTGCGCTGCCTGGGGTGGGGGCCAGGTCGCGGGGAGCTGAGCTGGAGCCGGGACGGACGCGCCCTGGAGGCGGCGGAATCGGAGGGAGCCGAGACGCCCCGGATGCGCTCAGAGGGCGACCAGCTGCTCATCGTGCGCCCTGTGCGCAGCGACCACGCCCGGTACACTTGCCGCGTCCGCAGCCCCTTCGGCCACAGGGAGGCTGCCGCCGACGTCAGCGTCTTCTGTGAGTGGGGGATGCCTCGGGTCGGGGACAGGACACTCGCGGTCCCGACCCCTCCTCCCTCCAGACGGCCCGGACCCGCCGACCATCACGGTCTCCTCGGACCGCGACGCCGCGCCTGCCCGCTTTGTCACCGCGGGCAGTAACGTGACCTTGCGCTGCGCCGCCGCCTCGCGGCCGCCCGCCGACATCACGTGGAGCCTGGCGGACCCGGCCGAGGCCGCGGTGCCCGCGGGGTCGCGCCTCCTGCTGCCCGCGGTCGGACCGGGCCACGCAGGCACCTACGCCTGCCTGGCGGCGAACCCGCGTACCGGCCGCCGCCGCCGCTCGCTGCTCAACCTTACAGTGGCGGGTGAGAGGCTGGAGCGGGAGTAGGGGAATGCCCTCCATCTTCATTCTCTCCCTTCTCTCCGCAGACCTGCCCCCCGGGGCCCCACAGTGCTCAGTTGAAGGGGGTCCCGGGGACCGCAGCCTCCGCTTCCGCTGCTCGTGGCCCGGCGGGGCCCCTGCTGCCTCCCTGCAGTTCCAGGGTCTCCCCGAAGGCATCCGCGCCGGGCCAGTGTCCTCTGTGCTGCTGGCGGCCGTCCCCGCCCACCCCCGGCTCAGCGGCGTCCCCATCACCTGCCTTGCTCGCCACCTGGTGGCCACGCGTACCTGCACAGTCACGCCGGGTGAGAGGGCGCGGGGCTTTTTTGCTGTTTCTGACTTTCTTAACTGGACTTCTCCCACCGGCAGAGGCCCCCCGAGAGGTGCTGCTGCATCCGCTGGTGGCAGAGACACGGTTGGGGGAGGCAGAGGTGGCACTGGAGGCCTCTGGTTGTCCCCCACCCTCACGGGCATCCTGGGCCCGGGAAGGGAGGCCCCTGGCTCCAGGAGGCGGGAGTCGCCTGCGGCTCAGTCAAGATGGGCGGAAACTCCACATCGGCAACTTCAGCCTGGATTGGGACCTGGGAAATTACTCCGTGCTGTGCAGTGGGGCGCTGGGTGCTGGCGGTGACCAGATCACCCTCATTGGTGAGCCACGTTATTTCAAAAAACCCTGAAGTCCAAGAATCCAGCCACCCCCACATCCCTCTAGGACCCTCCATATCCTCGTGGAGGCTTCAGAGAGCCAGAGATGCAGCCGTGCTGACTTGGGATGTGGAGCGCGGGGCCCTGATCAGCAGTTTTGAGATCCAGGCATGGCCAGATGGGCCTGCTCTGGGCAGGACTTCCACCTACAGGGACTGGGTCTCCCTGCTCATCCTGGGGCCTCAGGAGCGGTCAGCCGTGGTGCCCCTTCCACCTCGGAACCCAGGGACCTGGACCTTTCGGATCCTGCCCATCCTGGGGGGCCAGCCAGGGACTCCATCACAAAGCCGGGTCTACCGGGCCGGTGAGTTGGGGCTGTCAGAGTAGACCTTCTCTCCCCTTCTCTTTCTTCTCTTTGTCTCTTCCAGGCCCCACGTTGAGCCATGGGGCCATCGCTGGCATCGTCCTGGGCTCCCTGCTGGGCCTGGCGCTGCTAGCCGTACTTCTCCTCCTTTGCATCTGCTGCCTGTGCCGCTTTCGTGGTGAGCAAGGGGACTGGGGAAGGGGCAACCATGTGTTCCTGCTTCTCTTCTGCCTCTCAATCAGGAAAGACTCCTGAGAAAAAGAAGCATCCTTCTACCTTGGTCCCCGTGGTCACCCCCTCAGAAAAGAAGATGCATAGTGTGACCCCAGTGGAGATTTCATGGCCTCTGGACCTCAAAGTCCCTCTGGAGGACCACAGCTCAACTAGGGCCTACCAAGTGAGTGTGGGTGCCCTCATTTCCTCCTGGAAAGTTCTCCCCTCACCCCACCTCTCTCTTCCAGGCACAGACCCCAGTTCAGTTGTCTCTGTAGGCGGAGGCTCAAAGACTGTTCGCGCAGCCACACAGGTGTGATCAGAGCCAGTGGTCTGCCCTGCACAGGGCGTTTTGGGCCAGAACTTCCTATTTCACTCCAGCAGCAGCCAGGGCCTGCTATGACTGAGGGTTGGACCCTGAAAGTGGGACTTTCTGTCTCCCTCTCTTGCTGCAGAAGAAGAGTCTTCCTGTATTTGTGCAAGTAAGGAGATGTGACTTCTTGGCTGGGAAACTCTTGCTGATCTAACTGTGTGGTTTGCACAACCTCCAAGCCTCTGCAGCAGACAGGCAGGGCTTGCTGTGTTGCTCTGAGCTAGAGAGGGAGCTTGGCCATGTTCTCTGAAAAGGTCCCCTTACATTCACTTTGCCACCTGTAGGCCACACCCCATCCAGCTCCCAGCATCTTCATCTTAAAACAGATCAGATCATGTCACTCTTCTCTTTAAACGCTTCTACGGCCTGTGCATTTCCCTTCAGATATTATCCAAACTCATCGTCGTGACCTTCAAAACCTTGTGGTCTGGCCTCTGTTGGCCTCCCTGACCTCCCCTCCCAATTCTTTCTCTGCCCCCGGACTCCAGTATCACAGTCTGTCTCTCAGCCACAATTTATTTTGCCCCTAGAGTTTGCTGTGCTTATAACACTTCTTTTTCCCATATGTCATTCATTTCTCAAGTCTAAGAGTAGCAGTTACCATCTTAGACGACCGTTCCCTTACCCCTCCCTTAGTCTTGGGTTAAGTCCCAGAATCCTTGAATTTGCCGTTCCTGATACATAAATATGTAATTTCTTGTGTGGCCTGAGACTCTCTCTCTAAACTAAGGGCTTTACAAAAGCAGAGACCACATCATTAACTCAGCACTTAACCCAGAGCCTCACACACAGCAGGCAATCAATAAATATTTGTTGACTGATCAAATGTTTTGGTGCCAGTGAAGAGTTGGGCTTGCTGCTGCTGTCTTCAGCGTAAGTCTTGCTTTTTCAGCTGGGTTTCTAATTGAGAATTTAGAGAGTGCATTGGTGAGGATTCTTTTGACTGCAAGTAACAAAATAAAATGGTGGCAAGAACTATGGAGGCGGCTGGTTTCAGGCTGGCTCAG